AAGGCTCAATATGTCTTTTAAGACTACACACCTCCCTCCCTGCCTCCACTTCTTGTTTGCTGCTTTCCCCAGTAATCTGGGAGTGAACATTGAGTCCACGGTTTCAAGGTCAGGGTCCTGGGAAGTATGGCTTATAATGAAGGAACAGGAAATCCAAGCCATTGGTGTTATGGAGACTGGGAAGGACTGGGGAGTGTTTGCTAGGGGCCTGAGGACTACTTGGGTAAGAGGGGGCTGACTGCTCCAGTGGCCAGGGTCATAGTTTGTCTCTTTAGTCTACCCCACCATCAGATCAAAAAAGGTGGTTAGGAAGTGGTTGTTACTAGAGGGCAGAGGAAAAGGTTCCAGCCCCAGTGAGGAAGAGGTAGGTGGTGTTGGTGGGGCCCTGTGTGAGCTTACAGCCGCCCTTCCTCTCCTCAGTTATTTTTGGTCTCTGTGACCTGTAGGTTTCCTGTTAGTGGGAACAGAAGTGACAGGAACGAGTTCCCACTACAGAAATGAACGCCAGGAGTCCAACTCATTCCCCTTCTCTCTTCCCTTAGCCGTTGAACTTCTCAGGGATCCAGGCTTCTAGGTCTGCGTGCCTAGGGCTGCGTGTTAGTGGCTTCAGGCGCTGCGCCAAACACTTCGTTTGAGTCTCATCTCCTAACCCCTCCCCTACCCCCAACAGGGCCTTGCAATTCCTGGACCCCTCATTAAAGCAAGAGAGTCCTCTCCTCTCCAGACCCAGTTTACCCACCACTAACCCTTCCGTGTGGCTCTGGGTGCTGAAACGGGGATGACTTGGCCCGCTAGGTGAAGAGGAGACGGAAGCTTCCTGGCAGTCCCCGCGTCACGTGGGGCCCTACCTAGTCAGCCTCCTAACGCCCCTCCTTACGCATGCGCCCATTCACTGCTGGTCCCCAACAATGCCTAAATCCCGCCCTGCCCTTCTCGTTCCGCCCCTGCCCGGGAGCCCCGCGTCCTCATTGGCGAGCTCCAGGGTGGCCCGGCCCGGACACCCCAGTGATAAAATAGATCATCTACACGGAAACTGGCGCGCTCCAGGGGTGGGGCCCAAACTCAGTTCCACCCTCTGGCTCCCAGCCGAACACCGAACCGGGACCGATCCGGCCCCGGCTTGAACTAGCTCAGCTCCGAGCTCGCGGAACCACGCCCCCGGGAGACTCTGGCCCGGCCAGCGCGGGCCAGGTCTTCAGTCCTATATCGCCCCGCCTTGGGAAAAGGTGCAGGGGCCTCTCGCCGCCTCGTCGGGCCCTTCCTCTCTACCTGCCTCTCCAACCCCTCTCGGCCCCGAGCCACCCGGCAGCGGGGGTGGGTGTGCAGAGGTGCGGCGTCCAGAACCCGGCTCCTGCAGAGGCTCTGGGTGGCAGCAGCCCTGTTACCGCTTAGATGGCGCGCAGGACAGAGCCCCCCGACGGGGGCTGGGGATGGGTGGTGGTGCTCTCAGCGTTCTTCCAGTCGGCGCTTGTGTTTGGGGTGCTCCGCTCCTTTGGGGTCTTCTTCGTGGAGTTTGTGGCGGCGTTTGAGGAGCAGGCAGCGCGCGTCTCCTGGATCGCCTCCATAGGAATCGCGGTGCAGCAGTTTGGGAGTGAGTGCGGCGCCTGGATCTGGCGGACTGCGATCTTCTCGCAGCGCCCCTTCCACTTCCTCAGGCCCGGTAGGCAGTGCCCTGAGCACGAAGTTCGGGCCCAGGCCCGTGGTGATGACTGGAGGCATCTTGGCTGCGCTGGGGATGCTGCTCGCCTCTTTTGCTACTTCCTTGACCCACCTATACCTGAGTATTGGGTTGCTGTCAGGTGAGAGCCTGCACAAGGGCAGGAGAGTCAAAAGTTCTCAACACCACTTCTTCCTTTTTGACAGGCTCTGGCTGGGCTTTGACCTTCGCTCCGACCCTGGCCTGCCTGTCCTGTTATTTCTCTCGCCGACGATCCCTGGCCACCGGGCTGGCACTGACAGGCGTGGGCCTCTCCTCCTTCACATTTGCCCCCTTTTTCCAGTGGCTGCTCAGCCACTACGCCTGGAGGGGGTCCCTGCTGCTGGTGTCTGCCCTCTCCCTCCACCTAGTGGCCTGTGGTGCTCTCCTCCGCCCACCCTCCCTGGCTGAGGACCCTGCTGTGGGTGGTCCCAGGGCCCAACTCACCTCTCTCCTCCATCATGGCCCCTTCCTCCGTTACACTGTTGCCCTCACCCTGATCAACACTGGCTACTTCATTCCCTACCTCCACCTGGTGGCCCATCTCCAGGACCTGGATTGGGACCCACTACCTGCTGCCTTCCTACTCTCAGTTGTTGCTATTTCTGACCTCGTGGGGCGTGTGGTCTCCGGATGGCTGGGAGATGCAGTCCCAGGGCCTGTGACACGACTCCTGATGCTCTGGACCACCTTGACTGGGGTGTCACTAGCCCTGTTCCCTGTAGCTCAGGCTCCCACAGCCCTGGTGGCTCTGGCTGTGGCCTACGGCTTCACATCAGGGGCTCTGGCCCCACTGGCCTTCTCCGTGCTGCCTGAACTAATAGGGACTAGAAGGATTTACTGTGGCCTGGGACTGTTGCAGATGATAGAGAGCATCGGGGGGCTGCTGGGGCCTCCTCTCTCAGGTAAGTGGAATGGGGTTCCCAGGGGGTGAGGGTCATGTGTATTCTTTTTCTCTCTTGGACCTAGGCTACCTCCGGGATGTGACAGGCAACTACACGGCTTCTTTTGTGGTGGCTGGGGCCTTCCTTCTTTCAGGGAGTGGCATTCTCCTCACCCTGCCCCACTTCTTCTGCTTCTCAACTACTACCTCCGGGCCCCAGGACCTTGTAACAGAAGCACTAGATACTAAAGTTCCCCTACCCAAGGAGGGGCTGGAAGAGGACTGAACTCCACAGAGTCAGGCCCAGAAAGCCAAAGCTTGACAGCTCCAGGTCTTCTCTTGCCACGTCTTGGTCTCCACAGAACCACAGTGCCTTAAGATTCTTGATCTGCCTCCCCCTAGAGCAGGCCTGGGGCTCCTGCAATGTGTGTGCCAACCCTTTGTATTTTGTTGAGGACTCTTATTTCTCCGTT